TTGCGCAAAATAGCCTAAAAATATTACACTCAAAAACATGGGAGAAGTAGGGGTGCGAGAATTTCCCCGGAAAATGTCCAAGACACAAACGAAAGTTAGCGAGATGTTAAAGCATATAAGCATAAGGGTACCAGAGGGGCTGGAGCTCGGTCAGGGCCAGGGGAGTGGGCCAGCAGGAAAACGTTTAGTGCAGGAGAGACCATAAAGAACGAAGCTGGTGTTGGGGGCGGGATCTACACGTGCGCCTCGGGAAGGCGAGGGGATGTCGGGCTTGGGGAATGAAAATGGGCGAGGGTCATGTTGCGGACAAGAGTGCACAGAAGCGAGGAAAGGGGGAGGAGAGGGCTGTGGGAAGCTGCGGCGAGATGAGAAGCAGCATAGGGACCGGAGTGTCCCAGGCAAAGGACAGGAGCGGCGAGTAGAGAAGGCGGCGATTTGGGAGAGGCGCGGAGGGCCGCGAGGGGAAGGTCCCGGGGAGTTGGGAAAGGAGGTCCAGGGGCCGCGTGGGCGGGAGACTACCCCAGTTACAGGCGGCGCCGGAGCTGCTGGGGCTGGGAGAGGGTGTCGGGACCGGCCCAGGACGCCAGGACCCCAGCTACCTTGAGGGCTTCCAGCCGGTAGCGCTGGGTGGAGTTGGGGTCCATCATGACCGTCACCGCTTTCACCAGCTGCTCGCACAGCGCGTTTACTTGATCCATCGCCATGCCTAGCGCCACGCGCCGAGAGCGCACACCACTGCAGTCCCGGGACCACGAGGCACGACAGCTCCCTCGGCGAGACCACCCGTTGGTACCGGGCCGCGGCGGGCGGCGGGGGTGGGAAGCTGGAGGAGGAGCGTTAGCAGCAACTCGCGCTGGGAAGAAGCCGGCGCTGCGCACGCGCCCGGCCCGCCACTGCGCACGCGCCCGCGGAAGTGGCGGCTCCCGTGTGCAGGTTGAGCCTAGGTGGGCGGGGCGGGAGGCGGAAGGGCCGCGGTGCGCAGCCGCGTCAACGGCCCTTCGCAGCGGGCGCGCTGTCAGACCTCAGTCTGGCGGCTGCATTGCTGGGCGCGCCGCTCTCGTCTGATCCCTGCTGGGGACGGTTGCCCGGGCAGGATCCTTTACGATCCCTTCTCGGTTTCTCCGTCGTCACAGGGAATAAATCTCGCTCGAAACTCACTGGACCGCTCCTAGAAAGGCGAAAAGATATTCAGGAGCCCTTCCATTTTCCTTCCAGTAGGCACCGAACCCAGCATTTTCGGCAACCGCTGCTGGCAGTTTTGCCAGGTGTTTGTTACCTTGGTAAGAAAATTTAGAACCGTTCGCTGTCACTGTTTCTAACTGTCCATAAAATGTTGTGTTACAGAAAAATGGCTACTGGACAGGATCGAGTGGTTGCTCTCGTGGACATGGACTGTTTTTTTGTTCAAGTGGAGCAGCGGCAAAATCCTCATTTGAGGAATAAACCTTGTGCAGTTGTACAGTACAAATCATGGAAGGGTGGTGGGTATGTATCATTGTTATTGTCACAACTATTCATGTTTTCTGTTTCCTTTTTTTTCTAACCTTAGAATAATTGCAGTGAGTTATGAAGCTCGTGCATTTGGAGTCACTAGAAGTATGTGGGCAGATGATGCTAAGAAGTTATGTCCAGATCTTCTACTGGCACAAGTTCGTGAGTCCCGTGGGAAAGCTAACCTCACCAAGTAAGAAAAAAACATTATTTAAGGAGACATAATTGCCTGCATGAATGATCCTTATACTTCTTAGGTACCGGGAAGCCAGTGTTGAAGTGATGGAGATAATGTCTCGTTTTGCTGTGATTGAACGTGCCAGCATTGATGAGGCTTACGTAGATCTGACCAGTGCTGTACAAGAGAGACTACAAAAGCTACAAGGTCAGCCTATCTCGGCAGACTTGTTGCCAAGCACTTACATTGAAGGGTTGCCCCAAGGCCCTACAACGGCAGAAGAGACTGTTCAGAAAGGTACTTCCATAGCATCATACTGCTTCTGCTTCATGTCTAAATGTGAGTTCTTAATTCATTTCAGAGGGGATGCGAAAACAAGGCTTATTTCAATGGCTCGATTCTCTTCAGATTGATAACCTCACCTCTCCAGACCTGCAGCTCACCGTGGGAGCAGTGATTGTGGAGGAAATGAGAGCAGCCATAGAGAGGGAGACTGGTTTTCAGTGTTCAGCTGGAATTTCACACAATAAGGTGAAGGCTAATAGTAGATTTCAAAGAGAAACTAATGAGGTTTTTATACTTTGCATGCTTCCAGGTCCTGGCAAAACTGGCCTGTGGACTAAACAAGCCCAACCGCCAAACCCTGGTTTCACATGGGTCAGTCCCACAGCTCTTCAGCCAAATGCCCATTCGCAAAATGTAAGTATTCAGGCAGCATGTTAAATTTCACTACCTATCAATTCTTTGTCTCCTTTGTTATCAGCCGTAGTCTTGGAGGAAAGCTAGGGGCCTCTGTCATTGAGATCCTAGGGATAGAATACATGGGTGAACTGACCCAGTTCACTGAATCCCAGCTCCAGAGTCATTTTGGGGAGAAGAATGGGTAAGTGATTCATTTTTTTTAAAATCATAACCTTCACCTTAACGTTTTTTGCTGGTCTTATTAGGTCTTGGCTATATGCCATGTGCCGAGGGATTGAACATGATCCAGTTAAACCCAGGCAACTACCCAAAACCATTGGCTGTAGTAAGAACTTCCCAGGAAAAACAGCTCTTGCTACTCGGGAACAGGTAAGCTGGCATTCTTGACAGAACACTACCTCAATGAAAGATTAAAGTCTCAATACTTTTTTAGGTACAATGGTGGCTGTTGCAATTAGCCCAGGAACTAGAGGAGAGACTGACTAAAGACCGAAATGATGTAAGATTTTCTTTCTTTATTCCTGGGGTGGGTTATTTCTGGTCTCCATCCTTTCCACCCACAGAATGACAGGGTAGCCACCCAGCTGGTTGTGAGCATTCGTGTACAAGGAGACAAACGCCTCAGCAGCCTGCGCCGCTGCTGTGCCCTTACCCGCTATGATGCTCACAAGATGAGCCATGATGCATTTACTGTCATCAAGAACTGTAATACTTCTGGAATCCAGACAGAATGGTGAGTTCTTTTCTAGCTCATCTTCTCAGAATCTAATCATCTTATTTCTTTACTTTCTGTATAGGTCTCCTCCTCTCACAATGCTTTTCCTCTGTGCTACAAAATTTTCTGCCTCTGCCCCTTCATCTTCTACAGACATCACCAGCTTCTTGAGCAGTGACCCAAGTTCTCTGCCAAAGGTGCCAGTTACCAGCTCAGAAGCTAAGACCCAGGGAAGTGGCCCAGCGGTGACAGCCACTAAGAAAGCAACCACGTCTCTGGAATCATTCTTCCAAAAAGCTGCAGAAAGGCAGAAAGTTAAAGAAGCTTCGCTTTCATCTCTTACTGCTCCCACTCAGGCTCCCATGAGCAATTCACCATCCAAGCCCTCATTACCTTTTCAAACCAGTCAAAGTACAGGAACTGAGCCCTTCTTTAAGCAGAAAAGTCTGCTTCTAAAGCAGAAACAGCTTAATAATTCTTCAGTTTCTTCCCCCCAACAAAACCCATGGTCCAACTGTAAAGCATTACCAAACTCTTTACCAACAGAGTATCCAGGGTGTGTCCCTGTTTGTGAAGGGGTGTCGAAGCTAGAAGAATCCTCTAAAGCAACTCCTGCAGAGATGGATTTGGCCCACAACAGCCAAAGCATGCACGCCTCTTCAGCTTCCAAATCTGTGCTGGAGGTGACTCAGAAAGCAACCCCAAATCCAAGTCTTCTAGCTGCTGAGGACCAAGTGCCCTGTGAGAAGTGTGGCTCCCTGGTACCGGTATGGGATATGCCAGAACACATGGACTATCATTTTGCATTGGAGTTGCAGAAATCCTTTTTGCAGCCCCACTCTTCAAACCCCCAGGTTGTTTCTGCCGTATCTCATCAAGGCAAAAGAAATCCCAAGAGCCCTTTGGCCTGCACTAATAAACGCCCCAGGCCTGAGGGCATGCAAACATTGGAATCATTTTTTAAGCCATTAACACATTAGTGCTGCCCTCAGGCTTGCCTGTAGGATTTAATATTTTTTATCTTTACAGATCTTTATCTTTAATATTTTATCTTTACAGATTTCCCTGAGAAAGGGAATTATGAAATTTTTAATACAAAAAATAATCCATTTAGGTGCTGAGTTACGGTCCCATCTCTTCACAGGCATGGATTCTAATCCCACTGCTGACAGAGATGTAAAAATTCATCCTACCAGAGTTTTTAATCTTTAGCATTTAGGGAGGCAGTGTCATAAAGTAAAAAGTGTGTGGGCCTTGGAGTCTAAGAGACGTGGTTGCAAACTTAGCTCTGGTTATTGCAATGAGGGCCTTGAACAAGTCATTTTCTTCACATTCTCATCTGTAAAATGGAGATAATACCTTACAGATTATTGCAGATTAATAACAATGTATTCAAATTATGTAACTCGGCCGGGTACAATGGCTCACGCCTGTAATCCTAACACTTTGGGAGGCCGAGGCAGACAGATCACCTGAGGTCAGGAGTTTGAGACCAGCCTGGCCAACATGGCAAAACCATCTCTACTAAAAATAGAAAAATTAGCCAGGCACGTTCCAGGCACCTGTGATCCCAGCTACTTAGAGGCTGAGGCAGAAGAATTGCTTTAACCTTGGAGGCGGAGGTTGCATTGAGCTGAGATCATGCTAGTGCGCTCCAGCCTGGGCAACAGAGCGAGACTTCATCTCAGAAAATAAAAAATAGGGGCCAGGCACAGTGGCTCATACCTGTAATGCCAGCACTTTGGGAGGCCAAGGCGGGCAGATCACGAGGTCAGGAGTTTCAGACCAATATGGTGAAACCCCATCTCTACTAAAATTACAAAAAAAATTATCCAGGCGTGGTGGTGCACGCCTGTAATCCCAGCTACTCAGGAGGCTAAGGCAGGAGAATCACTTGAACCCAGGAGGCAGAGGTTGGAGTGAGCTGAGATCGCGCCACCGCACTCCAGCCTGGGCAACAGAGCGAGACTCCATCTCAAACAAAAACAAGAACAAAAACAAACATAAAGTTGGCACAGAAAAGGGACCAAGTTTAAAAAAGGGTTTTAAATGTAATGAGACTTGCATAGTTAAAAAAAAAAAAGGGATTATTTTTATTTTTATTTTTTATTTTTGAGACGGAGTCTCCCTCTGTCGTCAGGCTAGAATGCAGTGGTGCGTTCTCAGCTCACCGCAACCTCCGTCTCCTGGGTTCAAGCAATTCTCCTGCCTCAGCCTCCCAAGTAGCTGGGACTACAGGCACGTGCTACCACACTCAGCTAATTTTTGTATTTTTAATAGAGATGAGGTTTCACCATGTTGGCCAGGATGGTCTCGATTGCTTGACCTCATGATCCGCCTGCCTCGACCTCCCAAAGTTGCTGGGATTACAGATGTTAGCCACCGATCCTGGCCCCCCCAAAAAAAGGATTTTAAGAAAAACTTCTCTTGGCCGGGCGCAGTGGCTCACGCCTGCAATCCCAGCACTTTGGGAGGCCGAGGCGGGCGGATCACAAGGTCAGGAGATCGAGACCACGGTGAAACCCCGTCTCTACTAAAAAATACAAAAAAAAATTAGCCGGGTGCGGTGGCAGGCGCCTGTAGTCCCAGCTACTCGGGAGGCTGAGGCAGGAGAATGGTGTGAACCCGGGAGGCGGAGCTTGCAGTGAGCCGAGAGCGCGCCACTGCACTCCAGCCTGGGTGACAGAGCGAGACTCCGTCTCAAAAAAAAAAAAAAAAGAAAAACTTCTCTTTAGGCTGGGTGCGGTTCCTCATGCCTATAATCCCAGCATTTAGGGAGGCTGAGGTGAGTGGATTGCAGGAGCTCAGGAGTTCGAGACCAGCCTGGGCAAGGTGGCAAAACCCCGTCTCTACTAAAAAAAATTAGCTGGGCTTGGTGGCAGGCGCCTGTAATCCCAGGTACTCGGGAGACTGAGGCAGGAGAATTGCTTGAACCTGGAAGGTGGAGGTTGCAGTGAGTTGAGATCACACCAATGCACTCCAGCCAGGGTGAGAGTGAGAGACTGTCTCAAAAAAAAAAAAAACAAAAGAAAAACTTCTCTCTAGCTCTGTGACGGGCAGTTCAGATAATACCTTCACCAGATTTACCTGTTTTCAGCTGAAGAATGTGAGATGAAGCCTTGAAACCCTAAAAGTGATATGGTAACTAGGGCAGGTCTTTCTGTACATAAAAGTGACTTAATAAACAGTGAATTTCATACAGGTAAACCCTATTATACCCTCAGTTCTAACCATTGGCCTATCTCTTGCGTTTTGTTCTAATGTAGAATTAGATTGCTACTTGACTAGTTCAGGAACTCTGTTTAGATCTGATAAGTCATAATCAAATCTTGCCAGGCGTGGTGGTTTATGCCTGTTATCCCAGCACTTTGGGAGGCCAAGGCAGGTGGACCACGTGAAGTCAGGAGTTCAAGACAAGCATGGCCAACATGGCGAAACCCTGTATCTACTAAAAATACAAAAATTAGCCGGGCATGGTGGTGGGTGCGTGTAATCCCAGCTAGTTGGGAGGCTGAGGCAGGAGAATCACTTGAACCTGGGAGGCAGAGGTTGCAGTGAGCCGAGATTTCCACTGCATTCCAGCCTGGGCGATAGAGTAACTCTGTCTCAAAAAAACCCACTAGATCATCTCTAGAACATTGCTACTCCCAAGTATGATTTGAGGAACAGCAGCCTCAGTATCACCAGGGAACTTATTAGAAATAGTCTCAGCCTCACCACTATTCCCACTTAATTGTAATCTGATATTAACAAGATTTCCCAATGTGGGTCAGGTGTGGTGGCTCATGCCTGTAATCCCACACTTTGGGAGGCCAAGGTGGGCGGATCACTTGAGGCTGGGAGTTTGAGACCAGGCTGGCCAACATGGGGAAAACCCATCTCTACAAAAAATAACAAAAATTAGGTGTGTGTGGTGACGCATGCGTGTAATCCCAGCTACTTAGGAGGCTGAGGCAGGAGAATCACTTGAATCTGGGAGGCAGAGGTTGTAGTGAGCTGAGATTGTGCCACTGCACTCCAGTCTGGGCAACAGAGTGACACTGTTTAAAAAAAAAAAAATTCCCAATGTGGGCCGGGTGCAGTGGCTCATGCCTGTAATCCCAGCACTTTGGGAGGCTGAGGTGGGTGTATCACGAGGTCAAGAGATCAAGGCCATCCTGGCCAACATGGTGAAACCCCGTCTCTACTGAAAATACAACTGGGCGTGGTGGTGCACGCCTGTAGTCCCAGCTACTTGGGAGGCTGAGGCAGAAGAATTGCTTGACCTGGGAGGCGGAGCTTGCAGTGAGCCCAGATCGTGCCACTGCACTGCACCCTGGCGACACAGCAAGACTGTCTCAAAAAAAAAAAAATTCCCAATGTGTATCTTAAAGTTTGAGAAATGCTGATCTAAAAGATACTAATGACCAGGTGTGTAGAGGACATTTTCTTAAGCCCTTAAGTACAAATTTAAGAGGTAAGTGCTTCAGCCATTAGGGTTACTGGCTTGTTCATCTTTCCCACTGAGTGTAAATATTTAGCTTAGGGTTTAAAATTTGTTATGTAGCTTTTTGCACTTGTCCATGTTTATACTACTGTATTATTATTATTTTTTTTTGAGATGGAGTCTCGCTGTGTAGCCAGGCTGGAGTGCAGTGGTGCAATCTTGGCTCACTGCAACCTCCGTCTCTCGGGTTCAAGCAATTCTCCTGCCTCAGCTTCCCGAATAGCTGAGACTACAAGCGTGCACCACCATGCCCAGCTAATTTTTGTATTTTTAGTAGAGACAGGTTTTCACCATGTTGGCCAGGCTGGTCTCTATCTAGACCTCGTGATCCATCCGCCTCGGCCTCCCAAAGTGCTGGGATTATAGGCATGAGCCACCACGCCCAGCCTATAGTACTGTATTCTTATTCTCCACTCTTGTGTGTGAAAAGTCAGCTCTTTTGGCTTTTCTGTTATGGGGAAACTTGAATTACACAGGGAACCCAACTGAAGAAAATGAACTGAAGTAGGTGGCGCTGGGTGAAGTGGGCCCAGAGAATGGTGTACACATCCCTCCCATACATATACCCAAACTTCTATTTTTTTATGTGACGGAGTTTCTCTCATCGCCCCGGCTGGAATGCAATGGCACGATCTCGGCTCACTGCAACCTCCGCCTCCCGGGTTCAAGCGATTCTCCTGCATCAGCCTCCTGAGTAGCTGGGATTATAGGCATGCACCATCACGCCTGGCTAATTTTTGTATTTTTAGTAGAGATGGGGTTTCGCCACGTTGGCCAGGCTGGTCTTGAACTCTTGATCTCAAGTGATCCACCCGCCCTGGCCTCCCAAAGTGCTGGGATTACAGGCCTGAGCCACCAGGCCAGCCCCAACTTCTACTTTTTATTTTATTTATAAATTGGGGGGGGGGTTCTATATTTAGTTTGAAGAGGTGGGGAAGATTTGAAAACCACTAGATTTACCAGGAAATTTTTTTCTTCAAAAATATTTTCTGCTTTTATGATACTTGAATATCTAATAAAAGACAATATTTAGCCAGTCACGGTGGCTGATGCTTGTAATCCTAACACTTTGGGAGGCTGAGGTGGGTGGACTACTGGAGCCCTGGAGTTCAAAACCGGCCTAAGCCACATGGCAAAACAGTCTTTACAAAAAATACAAAGATGGTGGCTTATGCCTGTAGTCGTACCTACTCAGGAGGCTGAGGTTGGGAGGATCACCTGAATCTGGGAGTTTGGGGCTGCAATAAGCCATGATTGTGCCGCTGCACTCCAGCCTGGGTGACAGTCTGAGACCCTGTCTCAAAAAAAAAAAAAAAAAAAAAAAAAAAAAAGACTACATTCACTGTATACGTGGCCTTTTCCCCCTAACTAGCTATGTAGCTTCTTAAAGGCAAAGATTCTTCATAGTGCTTTGCACATGATAGGTGCTGATACTCATTGGATGAATGTATATAGTGAAGAATTTTAGATCTGATTACCACAATTGGGATCATAAACATGTATAAACTCCTTGGGAGTCTGCCTTATATACTTTTTATCCCCCTAAATGTTCCATTAATGTTGCAGAGAGGCTCACTAGTTCCTGGAGATGTCTTATTAAGTACTGAAATGTGATTTTCCAAAATTTTCTTTACAATACAGGCAAAAGATAAGTAAATTGTGGACAAAGCTTTCATCTCTATCAGCAGCTATAGAGAGGAAGTAAACAGCTTAGCCCCTAATACAGGAGGAAGTTGTTCAACTACAGGCTTGTTAGTAGCAAGTTAAACCAGTTACATTTTATAAAACAGCCTGAGTGGTAGGGAAGCTATCACTTTAATACTCTAGAGGCAGAATGCCACATAGGACTTTGGGTCACATATTTCTTTTCCAGGGTCTCCTCAAAATGCAGTTTCTATTTACAGTTGACTTTGGCCCCTATTTACCCATAAAATGTCAAAATCAAGTAGTATGAACATGGAAACAGGAGCAGGGACTAAGGTTTGGTCAAGTGGCCCTCATTGTTCCAAGAGTAATTTAGGCTATGTAAACTTGAAAAATATGGGACCAGATTACCTTTTGTCTCTAAATTCTACTCTTCTTTAAGTAGCTGGCACTGTATCTCTGCCAGGGCACAGAAGTGGGCTCCTTACTATTCTGACCACTAGCAAGTGGCCAACTCTTCAAATACAGGGTAGCTACCTATTTCACGTGAAAGGCCTCAGTATTCTGCTCACTTGAACTACGGAAAATAGGCCACAATACTTGGTTACAATACTGGAACTCTGAACCTATGTGGAGGAGAGAAAAACAATGGTGAACGAGATACCAGCTGGGCTCTTTCCACATTCAGGGCTCAGCAGTGTTGGGGTTTCACTTGTCTCTAATCCTGAAGAGGTATCTAGCCCTGGAAGGAAGCTGAGCCTGTAGCTAACGCATAAGCACAGTGTATTCAATAAAACATTTTTATTCTGTACAATATATATGTGTATTTAAATATATATACATATGTA